TGCCCTATACACTGGGTAACACGGAGCACTCAGGAATACACGATCTTGGCGGGGCGTGATGGCTGAGGCCTGTAATGTCGGCATTTTGAATGACTGAGGTAGGAGGATGGCTTGAGCCCGGGAGGTAGAGGCTGCAGTGAGCCGTGATCGCGCCACTGCACTCCAGCCTGGGCGGCAGAGGGAGACCCTATTTCAAAAAATAAATAAATAATAATAAAATTAAAAAAAAAAAAAAGGAACTCACGATGTGGCCGTAAAATGGGTTACATCCTAGTTAGGAAAATAGATGTTTGCAAAGGTACATAAATATGCAAGCATCAAAACAATAACAACAACAACAAAAATTTAAAAAATGCAAGCATCTACGTGTGGCACAGTCCCGCGGGCCGGGCGGCTTACTGTGGTTGAGGTCACCAGAAAGACTGTGGAACAGACGCATCGCGAGTGGGTCTCGGAGGGGTGGCGCATATGGAAAGAGGAGAAGGAGGGCTTTTTTGATTGAAAGCGAATACCGGCAAGAGGGCCTTTGGCACGTTCAGGGAACCTTGCCTTACACGCAGACACAGGGTTGGGGATCTGTTCGGAAACGCCTGAAAGATCAGGCTCAGGAGAAGACCACTTTTTGGCCGCTTCAGTACTGCGGTCAACCAGCTGGAAAGAACCCCCGCCCTCTACTTTTCAAATTAATCTCCGGCCGGCGCACGCGCCTCGTGGGGCGGGCGCTGTGCTACCATAGACATGCAGAGCTAGATCGTATACCTCCTCGGAGGCGGACATGTTGGGTCCTGGCCAAAAAGTTGGAAACACCTGGGGCCACTACCGAGGTAGGCTGCTCCTCCCAAGAAAGTGAGACCGAAAGAGCTCCCGTGGAAGCGGTCAAAGCAGGGGCGGGGCGAACCTGTGACATGCCCCTCGGAAGAACAGGCTTTTAGAGAGTCGCCAGGCTCCCTGCCCTCATCCGAGATGGCGGCCTGAGGGCGCTCTAGCCGACGCTCTTCGGATGCCCGGAGGGGGCGGTGGCCTTGCCTCTGGCTCTGAGGCGGCGGCGCCGGGCGCTGCGAAGGCTCGGCCGCTGTAGTCAGTGGTGTGGGGTGCGCAAGGGCACGGACCTCGGAGCTCTCCCCGCTTGCGCCGAGTTTCTCAGCGCCTTCCCCACCCAAACCGGGGTCTCGCAGTCGGAAGCACTCAGAGTGCAGCCCCGCGCGGGGCCGGTCGTAACCGCGCCGCGGGCCGGACGATGCCCAAGAAGCTGCTGCTGTTGCCCCCGCCCTCCGCGTCCTCGGCTTTCCGCGTCCCGCGCGCCCGCCCCGTTCCCCCGCCGGCCATGAACGCCGCTCGCACCGGCTACCGAGTCTTCTCGGCCAACTCCACGGCCGCCTGCACGGAGCTGGCCAAGCGCATCACAGAGTAAGGGGGCGGTGGGAGGGCCGGGCCGGGGGAATTTCCCTTTTTTGTTCTTTTTGATCTATAGGCGCCTTGGTGCTGAATTGGGGAAGTCTGTTGTATATCAAGAGACCAATGGAGGTAAGTTAAAATTATTTCTTTTTTTTAAAATTTCTTAAAACTTCAGAACATTTTTATTTTTCAGAAACAAGAGTTGAAATAAAAGAATCTGTTCGTGGCCAAGATATTTTCATTATACAGACAATACCCAGGTAAGAGGACTGACTACTTTATCTCTTTTCTGTAATCCCCAAATACAAACTTTGACTGTTTCAGAGATGTGAATACAGCTGTGATGGAGTTGCTCATCATGGCTTACGCACTGAAGACTGCCTGTGCCAGGAACATTATTGGGGTCATCCCCTACTTCCCCTACAGCAAGCAGAGCAAGATGAGGAAGAGGGGTTCCATTGTGTGCAAGCTGCTAGCATCCATGCTGGCGAAAGCAGGTGAGTGTGCGCGGGGGCCCTGGGGTTCCAGCGAACTTTGTAATTTTTTGTTTTAAAATTTCAGGTTTAACTCACATTATCACTATGGATCTTCATCAAAAGGAAATACAAGGCTTTTTCAGCTTTCCTGTGGACAACCTTAGAGCCTCACCTTTCCTGCTTCAGTATATCCAGGAAGAAGTGAGGAACCACCAGCAAACACCCCATTGTCCTTCAGTATTTTCTATTTTTCCTTCAAATCTAGATTCCAAATTACAGAAATGCAGTCATTGTAGCTAAGTCTCCTGATGCTGCAAAGAGGTAAGTAAGCTAGACATGGGTCCTGATCCCTCGTCAGTTTCACCATTTCCCTTTGTCCTTCTAGGGCCCAGTCCTATGCGGAGAGACTGCGTCTGGGTTTGGCCGTCATTCACGGGGAAGCTCAGTGCACGGAACTGGACATGGACGATGGTCGTCACTCCCCGCCTATGGTCAAAAATGCTACTGTGCACCCAGGCCTGGAGTTGCCATGTAAGATGAGCTCTGTGTTTTTATTTTATTTGCTGAGATCTTGTAATTTGTTTTGTTTTGCTAGTGATGATGGCCAAAGAGAAGCCACCGATAACTGTAGTTGGAGATGTTGGAGGCCGCATCGCAATCATCGTGGTATGGTTATATGTCATCCATGTGCAGAGGTGTTTCCTACCAACTCACTCTGTTCTCCTCCCAGGATGACATTATTGACGATGTGGAGAGTTTTGTTGCTGCCGCGGAGATCCTGAAAGAGAGAGGCGCCTATAAGATCTATGTTATGGCCACCCACGGCATCCTGTCTGCAGAGGCCCCTCGCCTGATTGAGGAGTCCTCCGTAGACGAGGTCAGGCTGCTTCTAAATCTTGAGCCAAGATTACAGCGTTTGTTTTCCATCACTGTGTGACTAGGTGGTGGTGACGAATACTGTCCCTCATGAGGTTCAGAAGCTGCAATGTCCCAAGATAAAGACTGTGGATATCAGTTTGATTCTTTCTGAAGCCATTCGGAGAATCCACAATGGAGAGTCCATGGCCTACCTTTTCCGAAACATCACTGTGGATGACTAGCTTTCACGAGGGTCTCGACCCTGGACCTCCTGAGGGAAACATGGAAAAAGCAGTGCCATGAGTGATACAGTGTTTCCTTGCAAGGGAGGACTCGAAACAGCCTGGAGTTAGATATCTTCTTTTGCCCGGATTGATGGGGAGGAGGGATTAAAAGAGTCAGGAAGAAGACAGAGCTAATGGATAAATATCATAACATGGCCTTACATGTCTGCTGTCATCAGCCCTGTTCCTTAAAAGTTCTAGCTGCTTTCTTAAAAATAATCTGAAAATCTTATTGATACTAAAGAGGAGTTAAAGGCACATAAAGTCTTAACTCTATAATGTTCATTTAGTTGTTTCAGCTCCAGGGAAATGGAGGTATTGATGTTGAACCTGGTTAGGGAAGCTGAGCGCCTGTGGCCCTATTACTATCCAGTTGGCCTCTCCCAAATCAACTTCAAGTCTTTTATAGAGAATCGTATTTTTCTTTCAGAAATTGTTATGCCTACAGCCATTGAAAAATGAAGCATTCATGTTGTTACATCTTCCAAGGATGTCAGATTAGAAAATAGCATCCCACCTCTGGGTATCTGAGTGGCTCTGAAGTTGCAAATAAAATAATTTGTTGTCTTGCTAGTCTTTTCATTAGACAGCAGAAGACCATGGATACAGAACAGCAGTCAGGTCTGTGGCTGGACACAAACACTTTCCCAGGTTCCACCCTCTTCCTAAGTGTTGAAGCTAAATCCTTGTTGAATACTGTATTTTAAATCTTTAAAAAAAAAAAAAAAAAGTCTAGGTGTGGTGGCTCACACCTATAATCTGAGTACTTTGGGAGGCTGAGGCAAGGAGGATTGCTTGAGCCCAGGAGTTTCAGACCAGCCTGGGAAACATGGCGAAACCCCCATGTCTACAAAAAATACAAAAATTAGCCAGGCATTGGTAGCATGTGCCTGTAGTTCCAGCTACCTTGGGAGGCTGAGGTGGGAGGATTGCCTGAGCCAAGGAGGTTGAAGCTGCAGTGAACTATGATTGTACCACTGCCATCCATCCTGGGTGACAGAGCAACACCCTGTCTCAAAAAAAAAAAACAGGCCAGGGATCGTGTCTTATGCCTGTAATCCCTGCACTTTGGGAGGCCGAGGCAGGTAGATCACCTGAGGTCAGGAGTTTGAGACCAGCCTGGCCAACATGGCAAAACCCCGTCTCTACTAAAAATACAAAAATTAGCCTAGCTAAGTTAAAAGCATAAAAAGACTACAAAGAGGCCAGGCATCATGGCTCACGCCTGTAATCCCAGCACTTTGGGAGGCCGAGGTGGGCAGATCACTTGAGGTCAGGAGTTTGAGACCAGCCTGGCCAATATGGTGAAACCCTGTCCCTACTAAAAATACAAAAATTAGCCGGGTGTTGGGGGAGGGGGTGCACGCCTGTAATCCCAGCTACTCGGGAGGCTGAGGCAGGAGAATTAATTGGTTGAACCCAAGAGGCAGAGATTGCAGTGAGCTGAGATTGTGCCACTGCACTCCAGCCCAAGTGACAGAGCAAGATTCCATCTCAAAAAAAAAAAAAGACTGCAAAGAACTAGTTATTTTGATAACCCCTTAAAGGCCTACTGTGTCCCAAGTTATTGGAATATAATGATGATCGAAAATCCTTCAATTAAATAAACAGTACCTCTCAGGCTGAAGTGAAAAATCTGAACTTGAACAGTAGTTAAAATAGTACAGTTATTCCTTACAATCCATGGGTGATTGGTTCCAGGACTCAACCTCCTGCCCATGGATGTGCAAGTCCCTGATAGAAAATGGTGTAGTATCTGCATATAAGCTATGCACATCCTGGATGACTTGTAATACCTACTGCAATATCCTGTGTAGATGGTGGTCATGCTGTATTATTTAGAGAATCATGACAGGAATCTGTACGTGTTCAGTCGTGGTTGGTTAAATCTGCAGATGCAGAGCTCACGGAGGAGGCTGGCCATGCATGGCACACATTCATAGGTTCTCTTTAAGTAGCCTTGCTGTGCTTCTGTTAGGAAGTTTTATTTATACGTTTTTGGGAAGAATCTTGTATGGGGAAGTCATGTCTCAATTGTTAACACCAGATTTGTC